CGGCCTCCCAAAGTGCTGGGATTACAGGCCTGGGCCACCGCGGCCAGCCAAGTAGTTCTTTTCAATACAAAGACTATGTAACTATGTTACCGAAGGTTAAAGATTTGATACGGGGTTGACTAGAAATTTTTGTCATTTCAGCCCTTTTATGGGCTAGCATATTTTGTACCGGCACTCTCGGCACATAGACATTTAATATCATGGCTTATCCAAAATTCTGACTTGACTCTGTATTTTCAGACTGACCTAACTGATTGAATTTAGCAGCAATGTTTCTAGACACCTGCACTGACTAAACGATTCCAGTCATCATCTCTTTGGTTTCTCCTAGGTCAGACGAATGATAGTGAGTGGTGAATCCTTTTACAGAAACCAGACTTTCACCTGATTTTTTCTGAGCTGTGCCACGGCAGTGATAAATCGGCTCCCAGGTGGACGGCCACAGTGATATCATGCCACAGTGATAAAGGAGTCAAGGCCTGGTTCCAAGGCCAGCTTGGCACTTGTATGGCCTGTCTGAGCTCTCGGGATTATTGGGAGAAACAAAGGTTTGGAAACGGCCATTCCGCCCCCTCCTGGAGTCTTGCTTTCCGCGTCTCTACCGAGACTGGTGGAACGGGCCTGCAGTCCCAGAATTTTGGGAGGTGGAGATGGGAGGATCATTTCAGCCCAGGAGTTCGAAAACAGCCTGGGCAACATAGCAAAACCCAGTCTTACAAATAAAAAAATTTTAAAAATTAGTCGGACGTGATGGCACATGCCTGTAGTGCCAGCTACTCGGGAGGCTGAGGCAGAAAGATCGTTTGAGCCCAAAAGTTGGAGGTTGCAGTGACCCGAGATCGCGCCACTGCGCTCCAGCCTGGGCGACAGAGTGAGACCCTGTCTCTAAAAGAAATACAGGCCAACCCTGCAGAACCGCGTCTGCAGCCCGGGCTTTGTGGCTTCTCTCCGACCCCCTCCCAGTCGCAGACGCGCCCGCTTTCCGCCCCGCGCGCCGGAAGTGGCCGAGTCCCGTCGGCCCTGCGGGCCTCTCTCCGTCGCCATGGAAACGAAAGCGGCCAAGTAGAGCTCCGTCCTGACGCGCCGCCTCCCGTGGGCTCCGGCCGGCTAAGCCGCGGCGGACAACTATGCTGAAAGCCAAGATCCTCTTCGTGGGGCCTTGCGAGGTAAGTCCTGGCCCGGCGCGGCAGAGGGAGCGCCCTGCCCTTTCCGTGAACTCGGTGCTTTCAGACCTTGATTCCAACCACTGCCCGGAGGAGGTAGTGGAGGCGAGCCCGGTGTTAATGAGCCCCGAAGGCCCAAGGTACTGAGTGGCATCATTGGAACCATAGCCTAGCAAAGACCTTTATTTGCACTCATTTTCACAGAGTGGAAAAACTGTTTTGGCCAACTTTCTGACAGAATCTTCTGACATCACTGAATACAGCCCAACCCAAGGAGTGAGGTGAGCCCTGACAAATCTGTGTCCCAGAGTGTACCCAGCCTACTGCTCTTCTTTTTCCTTTTAGGATCCTAGAATTTGAGAACCCGCATGTTACCAGCAACAACAAAGGCACGGGCTGTGAATTCGAGCTATGGGACTGTGGTGGCGATGCTAAGTATGTTTCCTTTAAAGAAAGTCACTTCATCAACTTTCCCTGTTGTTCCTTTTCTTCCTCGCAGGTTTGAGTCCTGCTGGCCGGCCCTGATGAAGGATGCTCATGGAGTGGTGATCGTCTTCAATGCTGACATCCCAAGCCACCGGAAGGAAATGGAGATGTGGTATTCCTGCTTTGTCCAACAGCCGTCCTTACAGGACACACAGTGTATGCTAATTGCACACCACAAACCAGGCTCTGGAGATGATAAAGGAAGCCTGTCTTTGTGTAAGGAAACTGGAATTTCTCTTCCTCTTTTGTTTGCCTAATTAACCTTATCTTCATTTTCAAGCGCCACCCTTGAACAAGCTGAAGCTGGTGCACTCAAACCTGGAAGATGACCCTGAGGAGATCCGGATGGAATTCATAAAGTATTTAAAAAGCATAATCAACTCCATGTCTGAGAGCAGAGACAGGGAGGAGATGTCAATTATGACCTAGCCAGCCTTCACCTGGGACTGCCACATCCCCAGTGAAATCAGCATGTTTCTCGGTGCAGATCTGAAATCACATCCAGCTCCTGATGTTTTCTTCTCCCTCTGACTGCAGAGGAAGTGTTCCTACCTGCAGGAAGGCACCTGTCACACAGGGCGTTCACTCAGACCATCTGTGCTCTGCCCTGAGTTCAGTTGAGAAAATCCTATTATCAAATTTGGATTTCCTGGCCCCAGAACTTCCCAAAGACCTGTAAAATGGAGGGATTTACCACCTCACATATGTCCAGTTAAACAGTTTGTGGACTTGTAACCGTCGCAGCCCAATGATACAACAGTAGTTTAATCACGTGTATTGGCTTGAATGTGATTTTCATTCCTTGATTCACCCAACAAATACCGACTGGCTGAGCACCTGCTGTGTGTGCACTGCTGTTCTAGCTGCTGACCATAGACAGCATAAATGAAAAAGACAGAAATTCCCACCTTCGTGGAACTCTCCATTTTCCTAAATGTTAGGTTGGTGCAAAACTAATCGTGGTTTTTGCCATTTTTAATTTTTAATGGCAAAAGCCACTATTACTTTTGCACCAACCTAATAGGCCGATTCAGAAACTTGAGTGCAATGTCTTGGATATGCAAAAAAGAAAATCAAAACGCATTCTTCATTCTCTATAAGAGTTCTAGGCGGGGCGTGGTGGCTCACACTTGTAATCCCAGCACTTTGGGAGGCCAAGGTGGGCGGATCATGAGGTCAGGAGATCGAGACCATCCTGACCAACGTGGTGAAACCCCATCTCTACTAAAAATAGAAAAATCAGCTGGGTGTGGTGCCGCGTGCCTGTAATCCCAGCTACTTGGGAGGCTGAGGCATAAGAATTGTTTGAGCCCGGGAGACAGAGGTTGCAGTGAGCCAAGATTGCGCCACTGTACTCCAGCTTGGGCAACAGAGCAAGACTCCATCTCAAAAAAAAAAGAGTTCTAGCCCAGGAGCGGTGGCTCACACTTGTAATCCCAGCACTTTGGGATGCTAAGGCAGGCGGATCACTTGAGGCCAGGAGTTCAAGACCAGCCTGGCCAACATGGCAAAATCCCATCTCTACTAAAAATACAAAAATTCACAGGGTGTGTTGGCACACGCCTGTAATACCAGCTACTCAGGTGGCTGAGGCATAAGAATTGCTTGAGCCTGGGAGGCAGAGATTGCACTGAGCCGAGATCGCGCCACTATACTCCAGCCTGGGCAACAGACATCCTGTCTCAAATAAATTAAATTACATTAAATGTTTAAGAAGAAGTCTAAATAAGTTTCATATGCTGCCCTCCCTCAGATAATGAGGGAACCTGGGGTACTTAAAATGCCAAATGAACGTATACTTGATCCTTATTCATAGATTTTGTATTTGAGAATTTGCCTACTCACTAAAATATGTTTGTAACCCCCAAATCAATACTGTGGCACTTTCTCAGTTATTCGCAGACACACAGAGACAAAAAATTTGAAGTGCCTGGCTGGGCGTGGTGGCTCACGCCTGTAATCCCAGCACTTTGGGAGGCCGAGGCAGGCGGATCACAAGGTCCAGAGATCGAGACCATCCTGGCCAACATGGTGAAACCCCGTCTCTACTAAAAATACAAAAATTAGCTGGGCATGGTGGGGCATGCCTGTAGTCCCAGCTACTCAGAAGGGTGAGGCAGAATTGCCTGAACCCGCGAGGCGGAGACTGCAGTGAGCCGAGATCGCACCACTGCACTCCAGCCTGGTGACAGAGCAAAAAAAAAAAAATTGAAGTGCCTGGCCAGTTGCAGTGGGTCACACCTGTAATCCCAACACTTTGGGAGGCTAAGATGGGAGAACTGATGGAAGCCAGGAGTTCAAGAACAGCCTGGCCAACATGGCGAAACCCCATCTCTACTAAAAATACAAAAATTCGCCAGGCATGTTGGCACACACCTGTAATACCAGCTACTCATGTGGCTGAGGCATAAGAATTGCTTGAGCCTGGAGGCCGGGTGCAGTGGCTTACGCCTGTAATCCCAACACTTTGGGAGTCTGAGACGGGTGGAAATCCTGAGGTCAGGAGTTCAAGACCAGCCTGTCCAACATGGTGAAACCCCGTCTCTACTAAAAATACAAAAATTAGCTGGGCGTGGTAGCACGTGCCTGTAATCCCAGCTACCTGGGAAGCTGAGGCAGGAGAATCGCTTGAACCTGGGAGGCGGAGGTTGCAGTAAGCCGAGATTGTGCCATTGCACTCCAGCCTGGGCAACAAGAGCAAAACTCCATCTCAAAAAAAAGAAAAAAGTGCCGAGTGGAGTGGCTCACACCTGTAATCCCAGCACTTTGGGAGGCCAAGGCAGGTAAATCACAAGGTCAGGAGTTCGAGACCAGCCTGTCCAACATGGTGAAACCCCGACTCTACTAAAAACACAAAAAATTAGCTGGGCCTGGTGGCGGGTACCTGTAATCCCAGCTACTCAGGAAGCTGAGGGAGGAGAATCACTTGAACCCAGGAGGCAGAGGTTGCAGTGAGCCAAGATCGCGCCACTGCTCTCCAGCCTCGGCAACATAGCGAGACTCCGTCACAAAAAAAAAAAAAAAAAAAACAACTCTCTCCAAAACATTATATTTATTTAGATGACCTTGATATGGACACTATATCCAGTTGGAAAGTGGAGTACAGACACAATTTTTTGTTTTTTGTTTTTTTGAGACACGGTGTCACTCTGTCATCCCGGCTGGAGTGCAGTGGCATGACCACAGCTCACAGCAGCCTCAATCTCCTGGGCTCCACTGATCTCGCCAGCTCAGCCTCTGAGTAGTTGAGACTAGAGATACACACACCAGTAATGGTCCAGCCCACTAATTAGTGCACGCCTGGCTAATTTTTGTACTTTTTGTAGAGATGGGGTTTTGCCATGTTGCCCCAGCTGATCTCGAACTCCTGTCCTTGAGTGATCCGCCCGTCTCAGCCTCCCAAAGTGGTGGGATTACAGGCATGAGTCATTGTGCCCAGCCCATACACAACCTCTAAAAAATTTTTCATAACACCAAATTGGTAAACATGTTCAAAAGATTTAATGTACAGAATCACTAGATACGGTGAGTTTACGGTTTATTGTAGAAGCAAGTTTGTTTTAATCATCTTAGGAGATTTTTTTGTGTTGTTTTGTTTTTTTGAGAGTCTCACTGCAATCTCCACCCTCCGGGTTCAACTGATTCTCCTCCCTCAGCCTCCCAAGCAGCTGGGATTACAGGTGCCTGCCACTGCACCCGGCTAATTTTTGTATTTTTAGTAGAGACGGTTTCACCATCTTGGCCAGGCTGGTCTTGAACTCCTGACCTTGTGGTCTACCCGCCTCAGCCTCCCAAAGTGCTGGGATTACAGGTGTGAGCCACTGCACCCAGCCATGGAGTTATTTTTCATTCATAATTGTTATGTTTGTAATTTTTTAACATAGCCAATAAGAAAATACACTAAGTAGATGAAATGGTAGATGTAGCTCTTTTCAGCTGAGAGTGGGAGAAAAAGTTGAGGCACCTAAGGGAGATGAATAAAAATGCTAGGGTGTCTGTCACTTTCACAGTGAGGAGGGCTGACATGTAGCTGTGTGAGCAGTCTACTGGAGAGAGTGGCTTTTCTAGACCATGACAATTCCCTGGCAATTTAGTTTGAACCACATTCACCTGTTAGGATTACCATGCGTATTATTAATGTCAACTGAACTAAATCATCTTTCCATGACAGCTGCCTAACAAGAATCCATCTCACAAAATTGACCACCTCAAAAGGAAATTATTTTCATTTCACCTTTAATGATTATTCAAGACCCCAGTATAACAACCCAAGGCCAGGCGCAGTGGCTCACGCCTGTAATCCCAGCACTTTGGGAGGCCGAGGCGGGTGGATTACGAGGTTAAGAGATCGAGACCATCCTGGCTAACAGTGAAACCCCACCTCTACTAAAAATACAAAAAATAAGCCGGGTGTGGTGGCGGGCACCTGTAGTCCCAGCTACTCAGGAGGCTGAGGCAGGAGAATGGCGTGAACCTGGGAGGCGGAGCTTGCAGTGAGCCGAGGTCCCGCCACTGCACTCCAGCCTGGGCGACAGAGCGAGACTCCATCTCAAAAAAAAAAAAAAAAAAAAAATTAACCCAGCAGATTTTGTTCACCTGAATGGCCAGAGTACAACCCATTAAATATTTGAATTGAGTAAAAGCCTTCAGATTTTAAGTTTTGAGAGTTTTTTTTCTGCTT